GCCCCAAAGCCCAGGACAGTGACAATGAGTGGAGTTGGGTCTGAAGGGTGGTCTAGATAGGCCTCTCAGGACAAGGGCAGGTACCTGTTACTTAGAGACAGGCAGGTTTCTCTCAGAGTAACTCTTCACTCCCTTCCTAATTCCAAATTCTAGAAATTCGACTCGTCTTAGTCAAATGTGTCTGTGTGGGTACAGGGTGAAAGGTGAATTGAGTCAGCATATCACCAACAGCTGCCTGTTGACTACTAACAGGGACCCCTGTTATTTGGGGCCCAAGGATTTTCAAGTCCCAGCATATGCAGTTTTCTTGCTAATTTGGGTTCTACTGAATTGGCTGTGTGTTCTGTGGTTGCCCTTTGACTTCTCTGGATTTGAGTGCCTTATTATAAGGTATTAATATTAATGACGGGAGGAAGAAAGGCACAAGCGCTGAGAAACTGCAAAGGCTGTGGGATTGGGGTTACCAGAGGGTGCAGTGACAATGGGGTAGGAGTGGGGTGCTAGTCAGAAAGTTCAGAGTAGGGGTGGTTGGAGGCAGCGTTGAGAAGGAGCAAGAAGTGTCAGGGTGGTGATGGCGTCTTAGAAGATCTCCAGGTTTTGGGAGAAGATGGGTGTATGGGTTACCACAATAGGACTAGACTAATACAAGGGTTCAGTCTATTGTGCCACGTTCTTCCAGGAGGATAAACTCCGGAGCCAATGAACTGGAGCCAAGTGGGAGAGTCCGCCTCTAAGGGATTAAAGGGTCTCCTTTCACTAATCGATCTCGCCCTATTCCTTTCGTTGATTGGCTGAGAATTCCAATCCGTCGAGGAAGCGTAGCGTTGCGGCCAATTGACGTGGCGTTACTAGGCGTGTCGCATCACTGAGGCGGGAGCCAGGCCGCAAGCGAATTTCCTGATTGGCTGTGATCTGCGGGTTGCTGGGGAGAGGCGCGGAGAGGCGGGCGAGAGTCCGCAGGGCAGGCGCTGATTGGCTGAGGTGGGAGCAGCTTCCCTTCCGATGATTCGGCTCTTCTCGGCTCAGTCTCAGCGAAGCGTCTGCGACCGTCGTTTGAGTCGTCGCTGCCGCTGCCGCTGCCACTGCCACTGCCACCTCGCGGATCAGGAGCCAGCGTTGTTCGCCCGACGCCTCGCTGCCGGTGGGAGGAAGCGAGAGGGAAGCCGCTTGCGGGTTTGTCGCCGCTGCTCGCCCACCGCCTGGAAGAGCCGAGCCCCGGCCCAGTCGGTCGCTTGCCACCGCTCGTAGCCGTTACCCGCGGGCCGCCACAGCCGCCGGCCGGGAGAGGCGCGCGCCATGGCTTCTGGAGCCGAGTGAGTGTGCGCGCGCCGTTCGCTTGCTGCGGCGGCGCGCACCGGGACCAGCCGCGCAGGGTAGGCCCGGCGGGGCCTGGCCGTGGGCGCGTCAGAGAGGTGGAGACCAGGAAAGAGGGAAGGGAAGCTAGGGGGCGAGTGAGGGGCCGTGGACCCGGCAGGCCCGGCTGGGGCCAGCTGCGCACCCGCGCGCCCCCTAGGCGGGGCTTGCGTTGGGTCCGGGTCGGAGCCTGGGCCGGATCGTGCTGTGTCATGCAGGCCCCGGCCCGCCCGATTGGCTCCCTTAGAACGGACGTCTGGGCCTGGCCAGGTCTTCCGGCCCACTCCGCCGGCGCGGCGCCCCGGGGCTTTGGGGCGCCAGTCTGCCGTCCGGCCTACCACCCGCCGAAAGCCTTTGGTCCCCGGAGAGAGCAGGCCCCGCGAGCCCGAGGCCCCAGCCGGGCCCGGTGGGCGTGGACTTTGCGCCATGTGAAGGCCTCAGGAGCTCTGCCACCGAGGCGGAGCCCGGGGTCGGGGAAGGCCCGCCGAGCTCAGGGAAGCTCACAGCCGCCTTTTTGGAGCCGGGTCGGCGGGGCCGGAGGTGGGCATCCTCTGTGTGTGACCTGAGTCGTGGAGTATCTACTGACTCCATTTCCTCCTTCTAGTTCAAAAGGTGATGACCTATCAACAGCCATTCTCAAACAGAAGAACCGTCCCAATCGGTTAATTGTTGATGAAGCCATCAATGAGGACAACAGTGTGGTGTCCTTGTCCCAGGTAAGCTGTGGCCACAGACTAGTCTTTCCTTAATGACCCAAAGGCCTTAACTTTCTTTCCTCAGCCCAAGATGGATGAATTGCAGTTGTTCCGAGGTGACACAGTGTTGCTGAAAGGAAAGAAGAGACGAGAAGCTGTTTGCATCGTCCTTTCTGATGATACTTGTTCTGATGAGAAGATTCGGATGAATAGAGTTGTTCGGAATAACCTTCGTGTACGCCTAGGGGATGTCATCAGGTGTGTGTGGGGTTTTTGGCTTCACAGGGATGTTGGTAATATGGAGTCTGCTTGTCATCCTCAGCATCCAGCCATGCCCTGATGTGAAGTACGGCAAACGTATCCATGTGCTGCCCATTGATGACACAGTGGAAGGCATTACTGGTAATCTCTTCGAGGTATACCTTAAGCCGTACTTCCTGGAAGCGTATCGACCCATCCGGAAAGGTGAGAGCTAATTCTGAGCTTAAGGATTATTGTCTAACTGTGCTTGTACTGTTTGCTCTCGCAGGAGACATTTTTCTTGTCCGTGGTGGGATGCGTGCTGTGGAGTTCAAAGTGGTGGAAACAGATCCTAGCCCTTATTGCATTGTTGCTCCAGACACAGTGATCCACTGCGAAGGGGAGCCTATCAAACGAGAGGTGAGTTTTCTCCCTGATTCCAGTATCCGATTCCTTCTCCTTTCTTTATCTCCTCCATATTCAGGATGAGGAAGAGTCCTTGAATGAAGTAGGGTATGATGACATTGGTGGCTGCAGGAAGCAGCTAGCTCAGATAAAGGAGATGGTGGAACTGCCCCTGAGACATCCTGCCCTCTTTAAGGCAATTGGTGTGAAGGTGAGCATCCTGGGCTCTGGAATCAAGTCTAAGGAACCTAATCACACTCTGCATTGGTCCACAGCCTCCTAGAGGAATCCTGCTTTACGGACCTCCTGGAACAGGAAAGACCCTGATTGCTCGAGCTGTAGCAAATGAGACTGGAGCCTTCTTCTTCTTGATCAATGGTGAGATATTTGGTTCATCTTATGTCTAGCTATTTGTTATTGTCTCCATTCTGTATCCTTTCAGGTCCTGAGATCATGAGCAAATTGGCTGGTGAGTCTGAGAGCAACCTTCGTAAAGCCTTTGAGGAGGCTGAGAAGAATGCTCCTGCCATCATCTTCATTGATGAGCTAGATGCCATCGCTCCCAAAAGAGAGAAAGTAGGAGCTTACCTGAGGGGATAGAGGGGGGTTTCACTTCTGACCAGACATCCTGTTCTGGCAGACTCATGGCGAGGTGGAGCGGCGCATTGTATCACAGTTGTTGACCCTCATGGATGGCCTAAAGCAGAGGGCACATGTGATTGTTATGGCAGCAACCAACAGACCCAACAGCATTGACCCAGCTCTACGGCGATTTGGTAAGGACTCCAGATACTTTTGACCCCGTCCTAGCCCTGTTTATGTTTGTGTACTGTCCCACAGGTCGCTTTGACAGGGAGGTAGATATTGGAATTCCTGATGCTACAGGACGCTTAGAGATTCTTCAGATCCATACCAAGAACATGAAGCTGGCAGATGATGTGGACCTGGAACAGGTGAAGTGATGATGATGGCTGACCAGGCGTTAAGGCAGCATAGTAAGTAGATCTTTCTCTGCAGGTAGCCAATGAGACTCACGGGCATGTGGGTGCTGACTTAGCAGCCCTGTGCTCAGAGGCTGCTCTGCAAGCCATCCGCAAGAAGATGGATCTCATTGACCTAGAGGATGAGACCATTGATGCCGAGGTCATGAACTCTCTAGCAGTTACTATGGATGACTTCCGGGTAAGGACCACACCCGTGCCTCAGGTACACACAGTCTCATCCCCAGTTTTCCCTCCTTTTCTAGTGGGCCTTGAGCCAGAGTAACCCATCAGCACTGCGGGAAACCGTGGTAGAGGTGCCACAGGTAACCTGGGAAGACATCGGGGGCCTAGAGGATGTCAAACGTGAGCTACAGGAGCTGGTCCAGGTAGGGCAACTTGGTCCAGGGTGAGTCACTGTTAGCCTTGAACCCTCTTTCCTTTTCCTCCTAGTATCCTGTGGAGCACCCAGACAAATTCCTGAAGTTTGGCATGACACCTTCCAAGGGAGTTCTGTTCTATGGACCTCCTGGCTGTGGGAAAACTTTGTTGGCCAAAGCCATTGCTAATGAATGCCAGGCCAACTTCATCTCCATCAAGGGTCCTGAGCTGCTCACCATGTGGTTTGGGGAGTCTGAGGCCAATGTCAGAGAAATCTTTGACAAGGTGAGCTACAATAGGCTGAACTATGTATTGATTTAGTGCTTGAATCAATCCATTCCTCCTACAGGCCCGCCAAGCTGCCCCCTGTGTGCTATTCTTTGATGAGCTGGATTCGATTGCCAAGGCTCGTGGAGGTAACATTGGAGATGGTGGTGGGGCTGCTGACCGAGTCATCAACCAGATCCTGACAGAAATGGATGGCATGTCCACAAAAAAAAATGTGTTCATCATTGGCGCTACCAACCGGCCTGACATCATTGATCCTGCCATCCTCAGACCTGGCCGTCTTGATCAGCTCATCTACATCCCACTTCCTGATGAGAAGTCCCGTGTTGCCATCCTCAAGGCTAACCTGCGCAAGTCCCCAGTTGCCAAGGCAGGTGCAAGATCATGGGCTGTGGGAGACTTAAATGCTAAGGTACCTCTGCTGCTGCTTTTAGGATGTGGACTTGGAGTTCCTGGCTAAAATGACTAATGGCTTCTCTGGAGCTGACCTGACAGAGATTTGCCAGCGTGCTTGCAAGCTGGCCATCCGTGAATCCATCGAGAGTGAGATTAGGCGAGAACGAGAGAGGCAGACAAACCCATCAGCCATGGTGAGTCTGCATCCTTTCCCCAGATGTGCCAATAGCCCTAGTGATCTGTGTTTACCAACTATAGGAGGTAGAAGAGGATGATCCAGTGCCTGAGATCCGTCGAGATCACTTTGAAGAAGCCATGCGCTTTGCGCGCCGTTCTGTCAGTGACAATGACATTCGGAAGTATGAGATGTTTGCCCAGACCCTTCAGCAGAGTCGGGGCTTTGGCAGCTTCAGGTAAGTTGGTTGGGAGCATTAGACAGTGCTTAACCCTCTTTTTTGGCTTTGCTCTTGTACACAGATTCCCTTCAGGGAACCAGGGTGGAGCTGGCCCCAGTCAGGGCAGTGGAGGCGGCACAGGTGGCAGTGTATACACAGAAGACAATGATGATGACCTGTATGGCTAAGTGGTGGTGGCCAGCGTGCAGTGAGCTGGCCTGCCTGGACCTTGTTCCCTGGGGGTGGGGGCGCTTGCCCAGGAGAGGGACCAGGGGTGCGCCCACAGCCTGCTCCATTCTCCAGTCTGAACAGTTCAGCTACAGTCTGACTCTGGACAGGGGGTTTCTGTTGCAAAAATACAAAACAAAAGCGATAAAATAAAAGCGATTTTCATTTGGTAGGCGGAGAGTGAATTACCAACAGGGAATTGGGCCTTGGGCCTATGCCATTTCTGTTGTAGTTTGGGGCAGTGCAGGGGACCTGTGTGGGGTGTGAACCAAGGCACTACTGCCACCTGCCACAGTAAAGCATCTGCACTTGACTCAATGCTGCCCGAGCCCTCCCTTCCCCCTATCCAACCTGGGTAGGTGGGTAGGGGCCACAGTTGCTGGATGTTTATATAGAGAGTAGGTTGATTTATTTTACATGCTTTTGAGTTAATGTTGGAAAACTAATCACAAGCAGTTTCTAAACCAAAAAATGACATGTTGTAAAAGGACAATAAACGTTGGGTCAAAATGGAGCCTGAGTCCTGGGCCCTGTGCCTGCTTCTTTTCCTGGGAACAGCCTTGGGCTACCCACCACTCCCAAGGCATTCTTCCAAATGTGAAATCCTGGAAGTAAGATTGCACCTTCTTCCTCTCCTGATCAACATCGGTATGATGTCTCCTGTTGCCTCACCCTTTGTCTGCAGTATCACTGGATAGGACTGGTGGAAAGGGAGCAGCCTGACAGAGCTCCAAATGTGGAGAATATGGCATCCCTCCACCTATATTTGATGTGGACGGTAAGGCTAGGCCTGCAGGATCCCTTATCCTGACCAAAGACTGTGTTGGGGTGCCATTTGAAAATCGCAGGGTTGCAAAAGAATACAATCTTACTTGCAGGTGGATATTCTCTATACTCTCTTTTAATGCATCTAAAAATCCCAAACATCCCCTGGTTGGTGATCACTTACAGTTGTGTCCACCTTTATTTTATGTACTTTGATTAAAAAAAAAAAACTTTTTGTTAATATAAAATTTTAGTATTGAATTTTTTTTTTTTCCAAACA